TCTGAATCACCTAATAACACTTATCCAGGGGCAGCTACCATTACAGAGACAGGGATGATGTGACTGCCCCATGACTCCGAGGATAGTGATAGAGCCAAGATTGGAAATCTGACTCGAAATTCCGTGCTCTTAACCACCAAGCTTTTAAGAAAATGCCTAAGAAAGCAGTTTCAGCCGGTTAGAACAGTGTTACTGAAGAGGTCAAATAAATGGCCTATTCACACAGATCCATCAGCGCACTGCCAGCAAGCTTCTCGGTCACTAGAATGAGATTAAAAAACCAAGAAAAACTCCGATCCCTAGTGTTTTACATCCGGAATAGTTCAGCAGAGGGAGCGGTAGCGTCGGAGTCCAATCCAACCGGTCCGAGCTCCGGGGAACGCCGGCCACTGCCCGGCTGCCCGTCTCCCCTCCACTTCGCAGGCCCCCCAGACGCCGGCAGGGTCTGGCCGAGCCCAGCTGCTCCCTCCCTGCCCGGGGCCGCGGGTACGGCTGCCAGATTTAGCAAATAAAAACACAGAATACCCAGCTCCATTTGGATTTCAGACAGGCCACGAATAAGGTTTTAGTATGCCTACATCCCACGCAACATTTCGGACATGCTTATACTAAATGCTCTTTCTTTATCTACGATGCAAATGTAACTGGGCGTCCTTTCATTTTAGCCGCAACTCTATCGCCGGCCGAGGGGCCGGACGCCGACATGGTCACTGCCAGGCCGCAGCGACGTCAGGCCGCAAGCTGTCGGGATTAAATGGCCCCCGGCGCGAGCCCGGGCCGCGGGAGGGCAGAGTGGTCCTCAGGCCTCACCTGGAGTCCTGCTACAGCCTCGACCCACGTCCGAACCAGCCCACCACCTCCTCCCAGCAGCCGACCCCAGCCGCCACCGGGCGGGCTTCCCTTCCCTCAACGGAGCCGGCCCTTGGGGCGCGCCGCGTCACGGGAACCGACTTCCGCCGCGGACGCGCCACCTCTCGGCCCCCGTAGTCCTCGGCCCTACCGCCGCGGCCCGCCGGAAGTTGTTGCCGCTGGCTTCCGGTCCCCTGAGACTGGGGCCTCGCTCGCTCCCGACCCGGTTGCAAGTGTTGCGGTGGGAGAAAGTCGCGTCCGCATCGGAGGGGAAGCGCCGTCATGCCTAAGTATTATGAGGACAAGCCGCAGGGCGGCGCGTGCGCGGGCCTGAAGGAGGACCTGGGCGCGTGTCTGCTGCAGTCGGACTGTGTGGTCCAGGTAGCGCGGCCGGGCGCTCCCGGTGGTGACGAGGTGTTTATATTGTTTTATGTGTCTGTCATAGGAAGGAAAATCACCTCGGCAGTGTTTGAAGGAAGGATACTGCAACTCTTTGAAGTACGCATTTTTTGAGTGTAAAAGATCAGTGGTAAGTGGTTAAAGATTTTTAAAAGCCTATGCCAAATTTGATTTAATTGTATATTTATTTTCAGTTGGATAACAGGGCAAGATTCAGAGGAAGAAAAGGATATTGATGCATTATGTTGAAGCCAACATGGAAAACAACAAATATTTTCCCTGGTCATTAACACAAAGAAGCCAAAACAGGAAACATACTTTTTACTACATCTGTTTGGTTGGACCAGATTTCCCCTCCGTGGAACACTGAAGAAAGTGGATGAGTTGTTTTCGAATATGTATAAAGTAAATGATTCTCTTGATCCAAGTTATTTTTAGAAGAAAAACCTAATTGAACAGGTATGGGTTGGGAGCATAATAAATGTGTTTTGAGAATTGTTCTAAAGCACAGAAAATGGAAAGACTGTTATTTGCAAACTTGACTCTTCAATTGAATTACCCAATTAGTACAGGCCACTGATTTGACTGACACAGTCGATAACATGCAGCCTATCCAGAAGGTGTCTGTTGGGAAAGTTTAGGATAAAACTTTTTCTTTAGTTCAGTCTTTTCCTGTCTAGTTCTAAAATGAATTGTGTTTGATTCCTTAGAGAAGAAATACTTCATTTGTGCTCTGATTCACTGAAGTAATAACCTCAGCACTTTAATAGCGTCCACAGGCATAGCTGATGCTAGGCCCCAGATTGTGTTGCCCAGGCTCTTTACCATCATCTTCGGACTGTTTTTGTTTCCTGGTTACATTTTCAGTCTGGCCCGCTCTACATAATGGGCCAGTGTCAGCTCCAAGTCCACATCCTTATTATCCATGATTCAAAAGGGAGAGAGAGAACTTCCTTTTTCAGGGTCCACAAATCAAATCTATAAAAGGACTCTGGTCTTCCCAGGATCACCTGCCCTTGCATTGGACCAGTCCCTGTGGAAGAGGGGATGGGGGCCTGTGATCTTGGCCAGGCCTGGGCTATCTATCTGCACTGTCATTGCTAACTCCTGTCAGAATCACATGGATGAGTAGTGGGCTGAATCCCAAAAGGAAAGGGGTTTAGAGCAAGTGGAAACAACAGATGTTCACTATAGAAAGCAAGAATGAAAACCATGAAGTGGTTGAAGATTAGCCTTACAGTAATTTTATTCTGATCACTTAATACAGTAGAGTCAAACAGGAATCCAAGTTTCCAACTTTATTATTTTTGGCACTGAAGAATTACAAAGAACTCTAGCGTCTTTATACCTCCGTGGTTCACTGGAGTTAAAGCAATCGGGGCGTTGTACAGCTCACTTGAGTTTTTAAAGGTTCTACTAAAAAGTGAGAATTCCACAGCAATATGGGTCATTGTTGCAGAATATCACAAAGGTCTGTTGTGTATACTCCTTTTCACCAGGAAAGGGACAATAATAGTTTTTTTCAATGTATATATATATAAGTGATCTAACTTTTTATTAATAAAAGTAAACAACTCTAAAATGTATATTATAAAGCCCTGTCATCTTTGTTGAGTAATAGCTTTATTGAGCTTTATTTGGAGAAATACACATACCGTAAAATTCACACTGAAACTTACCAATTCAGTGTTTTTTATTATATCTAC